TTTGAAGATGGAAGAAGGTGGCCTCTAGAAGTTGGAAGAGGAAAAGAAGCAGATTCTCCTTGGGAAACTCCAGAAGGAACTACCCTTGCCAACACCTTGATTTTAACCTCCTAAAACTCACTTCGGGCTTCTGAGCTCCAGGCCTATAAAACAGCCTGTGACAAATTCGTTATAGCAGGGATGAGAAAATAGCTCACTGCAGCCTCCTCTTCCAGGGCTCAAGTGCTCCTCCTCCCTCAGCGTCCCAAGTAGCTGGGACTACAAGCGTTCACTACCGCAACTGGCTAATTTTTTCTATCTTTTGTAGAGACGGGGGTCTCACTATTTTGGCCAAACTCAGTATGTTGGTCGCAAACTCCTGGGCTCAAGAGATCCGCCCGCCTCGGCCTCCCAAAGTGCTGGGATTACAGGCTGCAGCGCACCCAGCCTAATGTAACTTTTTTTTTTTTTTTTTTTTTTTGAGAAGGAGTTTCGCTCTTGTCAGCCGGCTGGAGTGCAGTGGCACGATCTCGGCTCACCGCAACCTCCGCCTCCTGAGTTCAAGCCATTCTCCTACCTCAACCTCCCAAGTAGCTGGGATTATAGGCGCCTGCCACCACGCCCGGCTAATTTTGTATTTTTAGTAGAGACGGGTTTTCACCATGTTGGCCAGGCTGTTCTCGAACTCCTGACCTCAGGTGATCCGCCTGCCTCTGACTGCCCGGCCCAGTGTAACTGTTAACGGCAACATCGTGTGCAGTCTCCGGCTTGCATTCGGTTTAGTCAGCCAATCGCTAAGACGACACTTGAGACCGTTTTCAGATCTTTAGGCTTTCCACCATCCTAGAAGGGGGCCTGCCTGGTTCTAAGGCCCTTCTGAAACACTGCCAAACTGTCCTCGGGAAACGGTGCAGAAGTCCTCTGGTTTCCCCCAAGGCGCGTGGGCACCTTGGCTGGAACCTCGCCCAGTAACACGACGTGCCTGGGGCCCCTTCGTCATTTCCGCCAACCCCGGTGACAACCCTGACACCGGCCCCTAAGTGCCATTCCAGTTATGTTGCTCTCCTCCCCGCAGCCCCAGGCGGCAGCTTCGCGGCCCGGCGTCCGGTCCCCCGGTGGTCCCGGAGCGAAGCTCCGCAATGGAGAGCGGAGGACCCTCCCTCCCCGACCTCGCACGACCAAGACCGCCCACCTTTCCCCCAACGCCCGGCTGTGGGAGCCGTTCGAGTCTTCTCCGCCAGGGCGCTCCTTCCCGGGAGGCCGCTTCTTTGGGGGAATAAGGTCAAGGATTACGGGATTTGGGGAAGCAAGCTCGGCTGGGCCAGGATTGCTTGCGTAGCTCGCTGGAATCTAAGGCACTAGAGGGCTTGACGGCCACGTGAGGACGAACCACGCAGGCGCAGCCCCGCGCCCCGGGCAAGGACTTCCGGCAAGCCCCAAAGGGGAGCGTGCACCGCGATGACGTCCTCAAGGCGCGCCACGTCCGCCCGGCGGCGCAGCTGCCCAGCGCAACCTCGGCCCCGCCTCGATAGCCCCGGACCCCTGCCCCGCCCGACCCCGCCCCGCCACGGGAGCGCGCCACTCGCCCGCGCAGCAACGGCCTCAATAGCGCCAGGCCCGCGTCTACAAGAAGCCCGACCAAGGCCGGCGTGGGCGAGGCCTGGCTAGACGCTGACGCACCGCTGGAGCTACTGACCTCGGGACGACTGGCGGACGGTCGCGGGCCTGGAGACCCAGAGCGAGACGGCCTACTTCGTTCTCGAGCCAGCAGAACGGGTTGAACGTGTCGACAACCCCACCCGCCAGTCAGCGGCGCGGGCGTGTTCGAGCCGGCTCGTGGGCGTGGTCAGGTGCGTGGGCGGGGACTACTGGGCGGGGCTCGTGCCCGGCCTGAAACTCTACATTTTTATCCAGGCCTCCCTGGATGGATGTTGGGAGAGTTTACGCGTGGCCTTGTGGGATCGCTGTGGCGGACTCTCAGCTATCAGAGGGCTCCATCACTCCATCGTAAGGAGGCAGCTGGTGGCGAGTCCTGAGCAGGGATGTGATCCGACGGGCAGGCGGCGCCCGGGACAGAAGCTGACGTCACACAGGTGAGTCCCCCACCTCCCCACAGGCTTCCTCCTCTTTGATCCTTGGTGCATGGTCACCTTCCAGACCAGGCCAGTGAGGCACCCAGAGCCTGAGCCACTGCCCCGCTCCAACACTCCCACCCACCACCTCTGTCAACAGCCGGCCAACTCGCCTGGCACAGGGGCAGCTCTAGACGGGATGGAGAGGATGCATCTTCAGTGTCCACACGTGGTCAACAGATAAAAGCCATGGCCAGAACGTTCTAAGTGGCTACATGTGCATCTGCCTGTTCACGGATTCCTTCGACAAATATTTGAGCATCCCCTCCTGCGACTGTGGACAGCAGAGGAGCACGCAGGCCACGTGCAGGCCACGTGCAGCCCACAGCTCTGGGGCGAGGCAGGCCCTCAACCGAACACGTAGTAAGACACACAGGGCTCCGAAGGGAACTCGTTAATTTTTTTTTTTTTTTTTTTGTATTTTTAGTAGAGACAGGGTTTCACCGTGTTAGCCAGGATGGTCTCAATCTCCTGACCTCGTGATCTGCCCGCCGCGGCCTCCCAAAGTGCTGGGATTACAGGCGTGAGCCACTGCGCCCCGCCAGACGTCTGCATCTTTAAGGGGCAACACCAGGTAAGCCTGATGCACGTAGTCGAGGGACACACCAGCGTGGAGCTTTGCACTGTGCCTCTGTCAGCAGGTGACATGTGAATGGATCTGGGCTGGGACAGATCCCGTGGGCCTCGGCGGAGCACCTCCAGCGTCCGGGTGCGGGAGCTGAGCTGGCAAGGCCTGCACAACCCCTGCCCACAGAGCAAGGGCCCTGGCAGTCAGAGGGACAGACTTGGAGAGCAGCTGGTGGAAGAGTACCTGTCCCCTGCCCGGCTGGTGAGTGTGGGCGCTGGGGGCTGTGGCCACAGGACCAGCGCTGACCCCCGGTTGGTTTCTACAGCAGGCCCTGGCCCGGGTGGATGACCTTCGGCTGGTGAGGACGCTGGAGATGTGTGTGGACACTCGTGAGGGCAGCCTGGGGAACTTTGGTGAGCCTCTTCCCACCCCGCCATGGCCACGGCGGGCCAACCTCCTCCTCCTGTGGCCATACAGGGGTGCACCTGCCCAACCTGGACCAACTGAAGCTGAACGGCAGCCACCTGGGCTCCCTGAGGTGAGCGCCTGAGGGGGGTGGGCTGGGGCCCTACATGTTGACCACCAAACCCTGCCTTCTGCAGGGACTTGGGCACGTCTCTGGGCCACCTGCAGGTGCTGTGGCTGGCTCGCTGTGGCCTCGCTGACCTGGATGGCATCGCCTCTTTGCCAGCACTTAAGGTGAGTCTGGGCACCCTGGGCTGGGGAGGCCTCGGGCCCTGGCTCAGAGCCCCGCGCTGCCCAGGAACTCTACGCCTCCTACAACAACATCTCGGACCTGAGCCCACTGTGCCTGCTGGAACAATTGGAGGTGCTGGACCTGGAGGGCAACAGCGTGGAGGACCTGGGGCAGGTGCGCTACTTGCAGCTGTGCCCACGCCTGGCCATGCTCACCCTGGAGGGCAACCTGGTGTGCCTACAGCCGGCCCCTGGCCCCACCAACAAGGTGCGTGTCCCGGGCACCCGGCCAGCATGTGCTGCCCTCCCTCCCCCTCCCCCTCCCCCTGCAGGTGCCCAGGGGCTACAACTACAGGGCAGAGGTGAGGAAGCTCATTCCCCAGCTGCAGGTCCTGGACGAAGTGCCGGCCGCACACACAGGCCCACCGGCCCCCCCGCGGCTGAGCCAGGACTGGCTTGCGGTGAAGGAGGCCATCAAGAAGGGCAACGGCCTTCCCCCGCTGGGTACGGCAGCTGCGCCCGGAGGACCCACTGCTCTTGGTGACCTCTGCTTCTGAACCTCGGGCAGACTGTCCCCGTGGAGCCCCCATCCGGAGACTTGACCCCGAGCTGTCCCTGCCTGAGACGCAGTCCCGGGCCTCCAGGCCCTGGCCCTTCTCCCTGCTGGTCCGTGGGGGCCCCCTGCCTGAAGGCCTGCTTTCTGAGGACCTGGCCCCAGAAGATAACACCAGCAGCCTCACCCATGGTAACTGACTTGCCTCAAAGCTGACCCTGCAGCGAACCAGGCCCAGCCATGCTGTCTCTTGCAGGTGCTGGCCAAGTCCTCTGTGGGAACCCCACCAAGGGCCTGCGGGAGCGTAGGCACCAGTGCCAGGTACAGCCCACAGGGACCAGCCCCCCACGAGAGAATCCCTAAAGCAGTCCCTTTTCCTCCCCAGGCCAGGGAGCCCCCCGAGCAGCTGCCCCAACACAGGCCAGGAGATCCGGCCGCCAGCACTTCCACCCCAGAGCCTGACCCTGCAGACAGCTCTGACTTCCTGGCCTTGGCTGGGCTCAGGGCCTGGAGGGAACATGGCGTGCGGTGGGTGTCCCTCCAGCTCTTCCACTGGGTGTGGCTGGAGCTTCTCCTCCTCTCCCCACCCTAGCCCCCTCCCCTATAGGCACCCGGAGTCCCAACAGGAAGGGGCTGTAGCCCCCTGGGGCCCACGGAGGGTCCCTGAAGAGCAAGTGCACCAGGCAGAGCCCAAGACTCCCTCCAGCCCCCCAAGCCTGGCCTCAGGTACTGAGCCTGCCCGCCTGCCCCCCAGTGCCTCTGACGTCCCATCACTCTGCTTGCTTTCTAGAGCCCTCCGGGACCTCGAGCCAGCACCTGGTCCCTTCACCTCCCAAGCACCCAAGGCCACGAGATTCTGGCAGCAGCTCCCCGCGGTGGTCGACAGACCTGCAGTCCAGGGGGCGTCGGCTCCGAGTCCTGGGCAGCTGGGGGCCTGGCCTGGGTGATGGGGTGGCTGCAGTGCCTGTCCTGAGAGCCCTGGAGGTGGCCTCACGCCTGAGCCCTCGAGCCCAGGGATGTCCTGGCCCAAAGCCAGCACCAGATGCAGCAGCTAGACCTCCCAGGGCAGCTGAACTCTCTCACCCCAGCCCCGTCCCCACTTAATATAGCCCCCACTGCCAGGCTTCCCTGTGCTGGGGCCACGACTTGCCCACATATGTGGTCACAGAGCACAGAATACCTGGGCGGGTGTGTTGGGGGGTGGAAGGAGTGCCTGGCCCTGGGGAGGACCCTCTTGGTGGAGGGGAGTGGGGGACTGGGACCAGCCAGGGAGGCAGCAGAGGCTGGAACCCAGTTTAGGCCCCCAACTGGGTTTGGCCTGGGGAGGGAGGGTCCGGCTCCCCAGCCCTTCCTTAGGGCCAGGCTTTCCCGCGGGCACGGGGGTGGGGGGTGGTCACCCGAGCAGGCCTGTGAGAGGCCTCTCCTGCTAGAATTGGGCATGGCCGAGGGGCAGGGGCTGGAGCTGCGAGTCCACCACTCCCTTGCCGGCCCCAGGGTAAGAGCCACCTCCTAGGCCGCAGTGGCCCAAGGTCCCAGCTGCTCGCCTGAGGCCGCCGGGGGTGCGGTCCAGGCCTCCCGTCTCCGGGGGATCTGTAGGGTTCCCGCACTGCGATAGGGCGGCCCGTTCCCTCCTCTTGGCGCAGGACGCCCCGGAACCCAAACCAACATTTCCAGCTCTCAGGTGTACAGAAATGCGGTTTACTTTGTAGGCCACGTTGGTTCAATAAATGATGCAGCGGACACAGCCCGCCCAGCCCCGGCGCCCGCCCGCG